AATCATCCAAGGATAAGAACCCCAAACCTAGTCCCCCCCACCATATTCTTCCTGGACCCCTACACTAGGCTTCTTTTCAGCGCACTAGCTGAGGCTGAGCCACTAAGCCAAAGGGCCCTGACATAGAAGATACATGGCTCTCATTCCAATCCTTTTCTTTGGGGTTTGGGATTTGAAAATCCACAGTGGATGTAGCTTTCTTCACATTGATTGACAATAAAGGCAGGCATGAAATATTCACCCAGGGCCACTCTCTCATACTAAATATTTAACACAACATTAGAGAAGGTTTTTCCCAGACTTCGCCAGGCACCGGCTGGGCGGCTGGCGCACTGCTCACCACTCGTTTATGACTAATCTGACTCCCTAGCCAGGGGCAGCACAGCAAGCCAGACAAAGTTGGGACACTGGCTTGCAGCTGGGCTGCCTCACCTTTGGGAAACTTCAGATACTCTTCCGGGAGTCTCTCTAAGGACTCCAGAAAGGTAGTCTTGACACCCAGCTCTGGCCAGGAAAAGAGTGGACTTCTTCAAACTCTTGTGAACAGGCGGTGTCTCTGCGGGTTGGAAGGGTAAGAGTCCCTGAGATTTAAGGGAAAGGATTCACTTCTCTGGGGAAATCAGGCAGTGGGGAAAGAAGTCCTCACTCCCACCCTCCTGGTGCTGCTCACAGAGAGGAGGCAAGACCCCCATACATGAGAGCCCTCCTCCTTCCCCCAATCCTGGGGGAAAAAAGAGCAGCAGCTAGAAAAAAATACAATTACCCCTTCCCAGCCACCACCCTCGCCCATCCCACCGCCCACCCCACCCCAACCCTCTCTCTCCTCCTTTGCTCGTGCTGTGGTATGGAGAGAAGGGGAGTGACGAGAGAAAAACGAATACAAATCTGCAATTGATTTTCATAATGTTTCTGCGGTGTTTGCAAACCAATCGCCTGAACGTCCCCGATCTTACCTAAGAGAGAACCCCTCCTACGTCTGCGAAGTGCTCCGAACTGATATATGACAATATCTACTTTGGATCACGTGCTCAGAGAGAGAGAGACTAAGACGGATAACGCGTCATCTCGCCTTCCCAAATTTTCCCCCCTCGCTAGACCGGGTCCAAAACCTCCATCCGGAGCCGGCAGGAGAGGAGAACGATGTTTAACTCGGTCAACCTGGGCAACTTCTGCTCTCCGTCGCGCAAGGAGAGGGGCGCAGATTTCGGCGAGCGAGGGAGCTGCGCCTCCAACCTCTATCTGCCCAGTTGCACTTACTACATGCCCGAGTTCTCCACGGTCTCCTCCTTCCTGCCCCAGGCCCCCTCTCGTCAGATCTCCTATCCCTACTCGGCCCAAGTGCCCCCGGTCCGGGAGGTCTCCTACGGCCTGGAGCCATCCGGCAAGTGGCACCATCGGAACAGCTACTCCTCCTGCTATGCGGCGGCCGACGAGCTTATGCACCGGGAGTGCCTGCCTCCTTCCACCGTCACCGAGATCCTCATGAAAAACGAAGGCTCCTACGGCGGCCACCACCACCCCAGCGCCCCGCACGCAACCCCCGCCGGCTTCTACTCCTCAGTCAACAAGAACAGCGTCCTGCCTCAAGCCTTCGACCGTTTCTTCGACAACGCCTACTGCGGTGGCGGCGACCCGCCCGCCGAGCCCCCCTGCTCCGGCAAGGGCGAGGCCAAGGGGGAGCCCGAGGCACCCCCGGCCTCGGGACTGGCGTCCCGGGCTGAGGCGGGTGCCGAGGCGGAGGCTGAGGAGGAGAACACAAATCCCAGCTCGTCCGGTTCAGCCCACTCCGTGGCCAAGGAGCCGGCCAAAGGAGCCGCCCCCAGTAGGTAGCAGCGGCCGGGGAACGGGCGGGCACTCCTCGCACTTGCCCCCTCCCCTCCCTCCAGACGCCCCCCGCACCCGCAAGAAGCGCTGCCCTTATTCGAAATTCCAGATCCGGGAACTGGAGCGAGAGTTTTTCTTCAACGTGTATATCAACAAAGAGAAGCGGCTGCAGCTGTCCCGGATGCTGAACCTGACGGACCGACAAGTGAAAATTTGGTTTCAGAACAGAAGGATGAAAGAAAAGAAACTGAGCAGAGACCGGCTGCAGTATTTCTCGGGAAATCCTCTGCTGTAACCTGCAGACCGGGCCCTTTTGGGGGCGGGGGGAGGGGAAAATTATTTTATTTTATTTTTATTTTTTATTTTCTAACTCGTCTTCTTTCCGCCGGTGGAAAACTGGACTGTGGCCAGGGCTGGCCCCCACCGCTGTGGCCGGCACTCCATTCCGGAACCTCCTGGACCCTCTATCTGACTCTCGCTGTGGGACAGGGACCGGGCCTGGAAAGGGGGTGAAGGGAAGTGTCTGATGCACGGCGAGTGAACACCGTTGGCGCCGAGGCCAAGACTTTGATTTAAAAGAAAACACACCTCGGCGACAATGTCTTGCTGCTCGGATTAGGTGGGGGAGGGGCGACAGTAGTGAGCGCCTGAGCCGAACAATCCTCGAACTAAAAGCCTTCCCTTGCCCATGTGAAAAGATCCGCTAAGACAGCATGTCTGCCAGCGGAAACTTCTCGAGCTCCCCCCTCTACCCCGCCCCACCTTGCAGCTAAATGTGATCCTGCCTTGCTGTGAAATTTCTGTACCTTCAACCTGGTGTTAGGTGTGCAAAGTCCGTGTCCTACCTCCGTCTTCGCCAAGGCCCCGCCCGAGCCTAGTTGTTCTCCCCCTGAATGTGTAGAACCTTCCTTTGAAATTTCTTAATCGGTGCATTGAGGTTTCCACATCTTTTTCCAAGCAGTGCCCCACTTCATGGATTTATAGCTATAGTCTATGCAGTCGTTACCTCTTTTTTTTTTTTTTTTAAGAAAATTGAAGATTGGGGTGGTGGAGGCAGTAGGGAGATGGGATTGGGCACCTCCCCCGTGCTGGGGCCTGGATTTTTGTAAATAAATTTCCCAAGCGTTTCTTTCCACCTGGAGGGAAAGGGGGGGACGCCCCCAGTGAGATTCAAATCACGCATCTCTACTCCTCTGCGTGAGTGCGTGTGTACATGTGCACTCCCCACCCTGCTCCCTTCCCAGAGGGATTGCTGTGAAATTTTTTTGGTGGCAAATAAAGATAAATTTCATTCTGTTCAATATTATGATTTTATTTGACCCTTTTATTAACCCCTCTCCTCTTAAAATCCTCCATGCTCCCATGGCAGCGGCGGAGGAGGAGGAGGCAGGCAGGCAGAGCCCAGCGGGTGAGGACAGGCAGGCAGAGGTGAGATAGGCCGGTGCTAGCCGGCCTGGAGCTCCTCTCCGCTGGCAGGGCCAAGAGTATGGCCGTAGTCTCCTCACATTCTCAAGCTGAGGACATTCCATAGCTACTCTGAAGCTCTCCTTTCTCACGTGCAGCTCGAGCTGTGTCCAAACGCCCAGCAACGGCTTTCTGTTTAAGTACACGTTTGTTGTGGAGTTAATTGTAACCATCATCGAATTTAAATTTATAGGAATTTTTTTGGCTCCACCGCCCTTCTGCCAGATGTCTCCGTCTGTCGCAGTTAAATGTGTAGTGTGGAGGTTAGGGCTTTTTTTTTTTTTTCTCTAGGAGAAATCTGTATTGGAATTTTTATACACTGTTTTTAAGGAAGGAGGGGACAGAAGGAGAAACCAGCCCCCTCCCTCTCCTCTCCACAGCTCCTGGGGGTGGGAAGGTGGGGCCTGGCTGCTTTCCCTCTGGCACAAATGGCCAGGCTCTTCCAGACACAACAAGACGCCTATACTGGGGCCACCCTGATGTTTATACATTGGGTGTCCCACAGTAGAAAGCCCCAGAGGTTTGTTTTGTAGGGGTTGGCACTGGGGATGGAGATGACCTGCGGGGACAGTCACCATACCCATCTATATTTGCTGCATGTTTCTTCTGTATAAAGATAATCATGGCCCTTGCAGTGCTTTCAGTGAGGGCACTTCGTTGGTCTCTGTTTCAAATTCGTTATTTGGGGGCAGAGGTTCAGGACAACTCATCTCATCTTTCCCTCCTCTTTCTGTCTTTGTATAATTCAAAGAAAATATTTTTGTCAATACAATTCTGTTGGATGAAAGGAAAAAGCATCATGACTATCAAATCTAGGTTCTGTCATTTTTGATGGTAGGAATCCCTGCAGCTTAGGTATCTAAATTTCTAATTTGTAAACGTGGGTCGGGTCGTGAGACAAGATTTGCAAACTAGGGTGTATATGCAGCCCACAATTCCCTCATGTGCCCACACACAAACGTTTTATTTAACTCGGTGTGCCTATGGGTGCACATAAGAAGGAATATTATTTATATGCTTTTGTCTGTTGCATGGAGTAAACCTGACCACATACACATCTAGAGCTTGTGTCTCTGTGGTGTGTAACCATTGG